CTCTGAGAAGTTAAGGTTGGCTTAACTATAAACAGGTTCTTCCTTGTTCAGAAAGTACCATGCATCTAGCGTTGGAAGATGGTTTAAAAGTCATCTATTCCAGCTGGGCACAGTGGCTCACGCCTGTAATCCCAGCACTTTGGGAGGCTGAGAAGGATGGATCACCTGAGGTCAGGAGTTCAAGACCAGCCTGGCCAACACGGTGAAACCCCGTCTCTACTAAAAATACAAAAATTAGCTGGGCGTGGTGGCGCTTGCCTGTAATCCCAGCTATTCGGGAGGCTGAGGCAGGAGAACTGCTTGAACCCGGGAGGCAGAGGTTGCAGTGAGCCGAGATTGCACCATTGCACTCCAGCCTGGGTGACAGAGCGAGACTCCGTCTCAAAAAAAAAAAAAAAAAAAAAAAGTCATCTATTCCAAACTGCCACCCAGTGCAAGGATCCTTTCTGCACTATCCCTAACAAGTGATGACCTAACTTCCACTTGAACATTTCCAGTGATGAAGGAATTCACTACCCTACCTACTTTGTTCTTCAGAGTTCTAATTGATAGAATGCTTTATTGAACTAAGTTCTGCATCTCTTAGACTTTCATCCGTTGTCCTTAAATGTGTCCTCTGAATAAACGTGTCCTCTGAAGTAGTAAAATCTCCCATGTGAAAAAAAATAAAGGAAGACAGCTATCACGTATTCTCTTTTCCAGATTAAATATTTCTGGTTTCTTTCATTGTTCTTGCTAAGAAACGATTTCCAGCTCCTTCCTTGGTCTGGCAGAGCCGACTTTGTAACCGAATTTGGACTGCCGGATGACGTCTCAGGGTTCAGCCGCAGGGTGTAGGAAGCTGAATGGCTGCGCCCAGCGCGCGCTCTCATTTGAATGCGTGAGCGTTCAGAGCACTGGCCAATAGAGAGGAGCGGTGGCTGCGCTTCTTTCCCGGTGGATTACTGTGGGCCAATCACAATCTTCCCCAGACAGGGGGCGGAGCCACGCCAACAGTCAGAGGTCGCGCAGGCGCTGGTACCCCGTTGGTCCGCGCGTTGCTGCGTTGTGAGGGGTGTCAGCTCAGGTAAGCAAGGAGAGTATTCCGGTTCCCCATCTATGATTTTATGGTCACCTCTTTTCTCCTCCAGTGCATCCCAGGCAGCTCTTAGTGTGGAGCAGTGAACTGTGTGTGGTTCCTTCTACTTGGGGATCATGCAGAGAGCTTCACGTCTGAAGAGAGAGCTGCACATGTTAGCCACAGAGCCACCCCCAGGCATCACATGTTGGCAAGATAAAGACCAAATGGATGACCTGCGAGCTCGTAGGTATCAAATCATGTATATGATGAAAGTCATGACTTTTAACTTTTTCTTTCTTTTTTCTTTTAAGAAATATTAGGTGGAGCCAACACACCTTATGAGAAAGGTGTTTTTAAGCTAGAAGTTATCATTCCTGAGAGGTTAGTATGAATCAGCTTCTCAACCTACATGGTGAAAATTATCTGTTGTCTTATTCTTTCATAGGTACCCATTTGAACCTCCTCAGATCCGATTTCTCACTCCAATTTATCATCCAAACATTGATTCTGCTGGAAGGATTTGTCTGGATGTTCTCAAATTGCCACCAAAAGTGAGTTGTGGGTAAATGGTTGACTCTACAGCATAAAAGCAACTGTTCATCTGTTTGTATATAGGGTGCTTGGAGACCATCCCTCAACATCGCAACTGTGTTGACCTCTATTCAGCTGCTCATGTCAGAACCCAACCCTGATGACCCGCTCATGGCTGACATAGTAAATATCCCCATTTTCCTCTGCAACACATATCCATTAACTCTTTTCTTTGATTTCATCTCAGTCCTCAGAATTTAAATATAATAAGCCAGCCTTCCTCAAGAATGCCAGACAGTGGACAGAGAAGCATGCAAGACAGAAACAAAAGGTATAATGTTTGCTACTATTGTCAGTTAATTACCTTACTGTGTTTCACCCTGTCTCCTCTTTAGGCTGATGAGGAAGAGATGCTTGATAATCTACCAGAGGCTGGTGACTCCAGAGTACACAACTCAACACAGAAAAGGAAGGCCAGTCAGCTAGTAGGCATAGAAAAGAAATTTCATCCTGATGTTTAGGGGACTTGTCCTGGTTCATCTTAGTTAATGTGTTCTTTGCCAAGGTGATCTAAGTTGCCTACCTTGAATTTTTTTTTAAATATATTTGATGACATAATTTTTGTGTAGTTTATTTATCTTGTACATATGTATTTTGAAATCTTTTAAACCTGAAAAATAAATAGTCATTTAATGTTGAGTATGTGTTTATCCTGAATGTGTGTCTGGGAG